TTGCTGGAGCCTTGATAAATTGAATCTAACAAAGTCTAGCTTTTGGGGAATCCAAAACAAAAACCAAAAAAAACTCAGTCTGCTCCTCCCATCTTTATCCACTAGAGGGAGGCTATTACTTAACATAAGTCAGTGTTTCCCAAGCTCAGATGAAGCTGTTTTAAAATGATGAGTTAGTGGAACAATGATGAGATCTAATGGCCTGTCCTGCACATTTTTATTTAAGTAGATGGTTAAAATAAATAGTCTCAGGCTGGGAGGGGTGGCTCACGCTTGTAATCCCAGCACTTTTGGAGGCCGAGGTGGGCGGATCACCTGAGGTCATGCGTTTGAGACCAGCCTGGCAAACAAGGTGAAACCTCATCTCTACTAAAAATACAAATATTAGCCGGGCATGGTGGCACGCGCCTATAGTCCCAGCTACTTAGGAGGCTGAGGCAGGAGAATCGTTTGAACTCAGGAGGCGGAGATTGCAGTGGGCCGGGATCGCACCACTGCACTCCAGCCTGGGCGACACTCATCTCAAAATAAATGAATAAAATAAAATAAATAAATAAATAGTCTCAGATCAAATCAAGTAGCAGTCAAAAGAAATTATCAAAATGTGATTCCTACAGTCATTCAAACTTTGTAAAAGAAGAATGAACACTAAATAAATCCTTTTTATTTTATTAGCAGAAAGAAGCAAAATAAGTAAAGCTGAATTTTTTTAAAAAAATCTTTGGGCATTCAAATTATGATGCTTTAAAAACGTTATCACTTGATTGTTTTAGGAATGAAGATTAGCCGGTATTGCTGCTTTTTTGCATGTTTTCTTGAAAGCTCAATCCAGACAATTTGAGAATCATAATATTTTGCATTTCATTACAACTTCTTTCTGTCTCTTATTCTTGGATGTAGTTTGTAAAGTATAAATGGTCCCTGTAAAACCAATGCTGAGCATATGTTGAAATGGTGAGAAGCATAAATAGAACAATAATCCTCTAACAGAGCCTGGAAATCCTCTAACCTCAGAGGACTCATTGTTAAGTGCTGCCTCTGCATAACATGCAGGTGGAAGTCCCATGGTCTTTCCTCAGGTTCACTTCAATTCTCTTCTTGGAATTCTCAGGTAGGACAATCTATTGCTTAAATGGAGATTATTCTGACCTTGCTGTCTTTATTCATCCCTCCAGGAATTCCGTGTATTATTTTGATTTGTCTGAATCACATGATTGCTCAGAAGCAGACAGCACCAGCAAGCCAGCACTCAACCCTAAGAGCAGCCTTCAGTGAGCAGTCTGCTGAAATTCTAAAACAGAGTAAGGCATCGCATAGCATGCTGTTTACCAGCTGTATTAAAAACAAGTTCCCATACTACTTCAGGGAAAACCAGCATACACATGAAACTACTGTTCTTTGAGATCAACTTATCTCAGACAGAATGATTGACCAGCTCCAAGGAACATGGAAGTCCATTTCTTGTGAAAATTCCGAAGACTACATGAAGGAGCTGGGTGAGCTATGTTTACTTGCATATCATATCCAGAAAAGATAATACTCCTTTTATCTGGTTTCCAGGTATAGGAAGAGCCAGCAGGAAACTGGGCCGTTTGGCAAAACCCACTGTGACCATCAGTACAGATGGAGATGTCATCACAATAAAAACCAAAAGCATCTTTAAAAATAATGAGATCTCCTTTAAGCTGGGAGAAGAGTTTGAGGAAATCACGCCAGGTGGCCACAAAACAAAGGTGAGGCCTACGACAGTCTTTCAGACACATTTCTGATCTGAATTTAGTTTTTTCTGTTTTTCAGAGTAAAGTAACCTTAGATAAGGAGTCCCTGATTCAAGTTCAGGACTGGGATGGCAAAGAAACCACCATAACGAGAAAGCTGGTGGATGGGAAAATGGTGGTGGTGAGTTAGCCCATCCTCGCTTTCTTCCCACCCTGAAATACCTCATATTTCTTTTGTCTTGTAGGAAAGTACTGTGAACAGTGTTATCTGTACACGAACATACGAGAAAGTATCATCAAACTCAGTCTCAAACTCTTAAGGCTTTCTCAAGCTGTCATCCAAACTACTGAGGTTGTTTAAATAAAACTCCAAAGTAAAATATTACGACTATTAATATGAGAGAGCCTTTCTTTGCA